GGCAGAGGGAATGTTTTCACAATGCATTAAATAGCTTCATCCAGCTATGTGGTCTAGTTGTAGACAGCTGAGCTGAAGCAGCAGCAGAAAGTTCAAGCCCATGAGTAGCTAGCTGTAAGTTGATTTGGTTCTTCATTGAGTCAAGGAGGCATAGTGCCTGAAACTCAAAGAATAAACTTCATATTCGCAGACTGTGGTCAAATATGTATATTATTTATCAGTCCTTTCAGCCATAACCTCAAATCCAAAAAGCTAGCTTAAAAATGACATTCATACATGGACTAAATCACCACCATAGTTAGCTATTGAATCATAACCCGGTTCGGAGTTCAAATAGAAGCGGTTCTCAACTGAGGACGATTTTTCTCCCCGAGACGACATTTGGCAATATCTGGAGAGACATGTTTTGGGGAGTGCTACTGGCATTGAGTGGGGAGAAAGACCAGGGCAACTGCTCAGCATCCTACAAGGACCGGACAACCCCCACACAAAAACTGCCCAGTTCAATATGTGCCGAGGTTGAGAAATCATGAAGTAGAAATATCCCCTTTTATGCAAATACTGTATTTGAAGCCACTTCGCCAGGGTTTAGCGTTCCTCCTTCAAAAATTGTCCGGTGTTGCCCACTTCCAAAATGGCTTTTGACCCGTCGTGGAAGCATCTGTCCTGCTCCAAAAAGGCTGCAAGGGTGTCGGCAGCTGGAATGGTTTGGTCCGGGGCTCAGTTGTCACCCCCTGACTTCAGAGCCAATGGAAGAGGCCCAGTTGTGGACCGAACCACATGGGGCTACTGGAGCAGGGGGAAAGAAGCTGGGGACAGGTAGACGGAACTTTCCGCGTGGAGATCTTTGGCCAAGAGAATGAGCCTCAGCTCTGTTCTGTGGGCTGCACTGAGTTTCTCGGTGTGAGCTGGAGGTGGGTGCAATGGCGCGGACCCCGGACCCGGTGCCCAAGGTCGCCTATCCCCGCCGCGGCATGCGGTGGTTCGCTCTCCGCACTTCCCTGTTTGGGGCAGTTAGGTCCGCAGAAGTCTGTCCGCGAGCTGTCAGCGCGGGCGGGAACGCCGCGGGGCGCGGGGTGGGCGCGGCCGACCTGGTCCCTGAGCCGGCCGGCGACCCCGGACCTCCCGCGCGCCCCGCACCCGACCGGCTCAGCCGGCCGGCAGCGTAACACGCCCTACGCTCGCTTGCTCGCCGGCCTCAGGGCAGGCAGGCGGGCGCGGGAGACCCCGCCGGGGCCGAGACTTGGGGCGGGCGACGAGGACCAGGTTACGGCCTCCTCGCCATGTCCTCGGCCTGCGACGCGGGCGACCACTACCCCCTGCACCTCCTAGTCTGGAAAAACGACTACCGGCAGCTCGAGAAGGAGCTGCAGGGCCAGGTGAGGGGCGGGGCGGGGGTCCGTCTCCCGGTCAATTATGTAAATGCCAGTGTTTCCTTCACAGAATGTGGAGGCTGTGGACCCACGAGGTCGAACATTATTGCATCTTGCTGTTTCCTTGGGACATTTGGAATCTGCTCGAGTCTTACTCCGACATAAAGCAGATGTGACAAAAGAAAATCGCCAGGGATGGACAGGTAAGTATACTTTTACAATAATTTAAAGTCCGTGAGAATTAAATTTCACCCTTTTGTTTTCTAGTTTTACATGAGGCTGTGAGCACTGGCGATCCTGAGATGGTGTACACAGTTCTCCAACATCGAGACTACCACAACACATCCATGGCCCTTGAGGGAGTTCCTGAGCTGCTCCAAAAAATTCTCGAGGTATCCATGAAAATGTGGCCAGGCCATAATCTTAATCTGTTTTAAACCTTTGTCTGCCCTTCAGGCTCCGGATTTCTATGTGCAGATGAAATGGGAATTCACCAGCTGGGGTGAGTGGCTGTGGGCTCGTTATTTATTTCTCGTTTTTCTCAGTAGTACACTTCTCTCCTCCAGTGCCCTTGGTTTCTAGAATATGCCCAAATGATGTCTGTCGCATCTGGAAAAGTGGTGCCAAACTGCGCGTCGATATCACATTGCTGGGATTTGAAAACATGAGCTGGATAAGAGGGAGGCGTAGTTTTATATTTAAGGGAGAAGGTGAGTGACTTCTCTTGTAGTAATCACTGCTCGCACTTAGTTATGCCTTTGTTTCCATTAATAGACAACTGGGCGGAGTTAATGGAAGTCAACCATGATGACAAAGTGGTCACCACCGAACGCTTCGACCTTTCCCAAGAAATGGAGCGCCTCACTCTGGACTTGATGAAGCCAAAAAGCAGGGAAGTTGAGCGGCGGCTCACAAGCCCTGTCATTAACACCAGCCTCGATACTAAAAATATTGCTTTTGAAAGGTACAAATTTAGACTCTAAATTTTAATGTCTATGTAGAAATTTGTGGTGTTCACTTTTTATCAGAACTAAATCCGGATTCTGGGGCTGGAGGACAGATAAAGCAGAAGTTGTTAATGGTTACGAAGCAAAGGTAAAAGGAAACTCTTAAAATAAGATTTAATATGTCACTGTTTTCTTTCGCATACACCTCTCAGGTTTACACAGTAAACAATGTGAATGTGATCACCAAAATACGCACAGAACATCTGACCGAGGAGGAAAAAAAGAGATATAAAGGTAATCACCACCACCCTCCCACCTCCTGTTTTTATTAGACTTTAAACTCCCTACCCCTCTGTAGCAGACAGGAACCCGCTGGAATCTTTGCTGGGAACTGTGGAACACCAATTTGGTGCACAAGGGGTAAGTTGAAGCAATGAGCTTTCATTGCAGTTGGCATTTCTGACTCTCCTGAGTTCTGGCTCAGCAGGACCTCACCACGGAATGTGCTACTGCAAACAACCCCACAGCCATCACGCCTGATGAGTACTTCAATGAAGAGTTTGATCTGAAAGACAGGGACATTGGAAGGCCGAAAGAGCTGACGATTAGAACACAGAAGTAAGAGAGGTTCAGCTGCCATTTTCAACCTAGACCTCAGTCTTTTCTTGGTTGAATTCTGCAGGTTTAAAGCAATGTTGTGGATGTGTGAAGAGTTTCCCCTCTCTCTGGTGGAGCAGGTCATTCCCATCATTGACCTAATGGCTCGAACGAGTGCTCATTTTGCAAGACTGAGAGATTTCATCAAATTGGAATTCCCACCTGGATTTCCTGTCAAAATAGGTACTGCTAAATAAACTTCAGCAACACTTGGATTACTTATAAAAGTTTTTATTTTGTTTGTTAGAAATTCCCTTGTTTCATGTCTTAAATGCACGGATTACATTTGGAAATGTTAATGGCTGTAGCACTGCCGAAGAATCTGTATCTCAAAATGTGGAAGGGACCCAGGCTGATTCAGGTAAAAAAATAAATAAATACAAAGTTTAGTTTCTCAGACACTGGACGGTTGCCTTTTGTTTCAGCTTCCCACATCACAAACTTTGAGGTTGATCAATCTGTGTTTGAAATTCCCGAATCTTACTATGTTCAAGACAATGGCAGAAATGTGCATTTGCAAGATGAAGATTACGAGATAATGCAGTTTGCCATCCAGCAAAGTCTGCTGGAGTCCAGCAGGAGCCAGGTGTGTTTATCAGAATACTCTAATGGCAGGGCGTATTCATGTCTATCACATTTGTCTTTGCCAGGAACTTTCAGGACCAGCTTCGAATGGAGGGATCAGCCAGACAAACACCTATGACGCCCAGTATGAGAGGTGATTGACTGACGTGACTCTGGAATAAACCAGACTCTCCCTTTTTATCTGTTTTCCAACCCAGGGCCATCCAGGAGAGCCTCCTCACCAGCACAGAAGGCCTGTGCCCCAGCGCCCTGAGCGAGACAAGCCGTTTTGATAATGACTTGCAGCTAGCCATGGAGCTCTCTGCCAAAGAGCTGGAGGAATGGGAGCTCCGGCTCCAGGAGGAAGAGGCTGAGCTCCAGCAAGTCTTACAGCTGTCACTCACTGACAAATAGACCTTTCAGCCTGTGAGCCTCTGCACAAAGCAGAGGCTGTGGGCTGTCACAGATGCTGTGTCAACCAGGGCCCTAGGGCTAAGGGCCTGCACCTTGCGTGCATGCAGCAGGCAACAACTGCCCCTTCTTTATGCAGAGGTGCAGAACCAGGGACTCCTGGGCCCATCCAGGCTGCTCCCTGGGGTGGAGAAGGGACCAGGGATTGCAGGCCCCATCTCCAGGCTAAGGGGAGGAGAGCATCATCACTTTCCATTAGCTGTATTGGCTTGCAGGTCACATTTTTACTACCAGCTTTAGACAAAACCCCAATCCCCGCAGGTTTGTAGATAAATTTTTATCAAGGAGTGATAACAAGACAAGTTATTGCAGAGTCAGGGTGCTTTTATATATAAGAGCAGCAGCCGCCTTTGTAAAGTGTGATCTATGAGAATTGGAGACACTTCTTTACTGTTCACCAAAGAAATGGGTAATCTGTGCTGATCTCCTTATTTTTACCTTTTTACAGGGTTTCTAGGACATTGTCATTATTCTTCCTCCATCTATCTGATTCCATTCCTTCCACACCCAGCTAAAGTTAGAGGAGATACATATAGAATCTATTTTAGATTATTGTTAACTATTTGCATCAAATTAAGATACACAAATGGCCATGGATGTTGCCTTAGCCTTAAACATTACTAATAGTTTCACATCACCTCACTGCACGCATCGAAGGATCTGATTTGAATTTGTAAAGGCAATTCTTTTGAGAGCAGGATTCTCCAGGCTAAATCAAAGGCAGCTAATCCTGTCCCTGAAGGAGCAGCTAGGGGAACCTGAGGCTTGTTCTTGAAGTGGGCAAGCTGGCCAAAATATTGGAACACACAGAACCAAACCAGGTGTGTTCTACACCTGCATGAGTGAAGGATTTCCACGTAGACACCTAGGAAGAGCCCGCATGCCCTAGACTCACTCCAGAGGAAGGATTGATTTGCAACCAGAAAGGGAGCTGAAAACCACGGAGCTCCATGGCTCTTCATTCAAAAGGGAAAATAATGATTCCACGTTGCTTTTTAGAGTTCAAATCAACATCTTTCTGGATAAATCTATTTTTTAACAATCTTTTTATTATTTGTAAAAGATATAAAAACAACTCCCATCAGTAGCAATACAAGGTTATACATTTTAACCAGATTTTCTCAGGCCTTTTTTGGATACCTTTAGTAGTTAACTCTCTTTTGTCAAACCCTCTTGTATATAACCATCGCACAACATACAGAACCCTGGGGAATACAGCCAAGGGCACTGCTCACTGTGGCCCGTGTATTCATTCCCACAGGCTGCACTGAAATAACCTGGTAAACAACACCCTCCTCCATTTTGCGTCTATTTCTTCTATTGTGCTTCTTTGGGGATAGGAAGAGAAACATAACTACTGTTCCAGGTAACGTCTGTATCATACAGTTAGTGTTGCCAGTGAAACGTTCCCAGATACAAAGAATTGTGCTTTTAATTCCATTTCACAATCTGTTTTGTTTTTTTTTTTTGTCATTGTCTGACCAAAATTCCTTCTGCACATGAGGCCAGTATAGGCAACGTCACATTTGTTTGTTTCAAATATGCAGTGTGGTATTTTGTTTACTTTGCATTTACCGTGAGCAAAGATACTTCTTGGAATGGCTGCAGTGAGGCCGTGTCATTGGCTCACAAAAGTGACTCATAGGTAATTTCTGTGTTTGCATTCCACTGCTCTGCTCCCTAAGGTCCTTGACTTTCTCCCCAGGAATTCACTTAAAAAGGGACTGAGCATTGTGTCAACCTGTTGCAGTGTTTTTCATATATGTGTTCACTCTAAAAATGCAAATAAAGACTGCTTCCTTAGAGGGTGCTCATACAAAATTCCAGTCTTTGAGTCTTTTTCCTTTTCAGTTTTTTCTAGTCACTGGATGTACCCACACTTCCTGTTACGTATGTCAGTAGAACATTAGAATGCCTCACTTCGCTCAGTTCATCACTGCAAAGGTGGCATGCTCCTCCCAGCCTTCCTGCCCAGGTTAACAAGCCCCATGCTGCTTGTTTCAAATGGCAACTAAAAGCAAGCCAGTGTTGGGCTGTTCTGACACCTCTGTGGTCCTCCTGGAGGGGAACTGGCTCTTGTGGGGTAAGGGAAGCCCAGCCAACATCAAAGCTCTGCATCAATGCTATCCCTTGAAGCCAACTGCTTTGTGAGGCTGTTCCTAGAAGTCCAGATGATAAGGCTTC